TGTCAACCTGGATGTAGAATTATCAACTGTCTCAGCCTCAAGCCAGTCCTCTCGGTTGACAGATGGAGAAACTGAGGTCCAGAGAGAAGTGAGTTGTCTACAACTGCCTAGGGAGTACCCAACAGACAAGCACTCCAGCTCCTGGTCTGGTGCATTCAAATGGCCTGTCCTGTTGGGATGTTCAGACTGGAAAGCAGGAAACTGACTCTGGGCTGGGCATGGTGGCTCACACCTGTAGTCCCAGCACTTTGGGAGGCCGAGGCAGGTGGATCACTTGAGGTCAGGAGTTTGAGACCAGCCCGGCCAACATGGGGAAACCCCGTCTCTACTAAAAATACAAAAATTAGCTAGGTGTGGTGGCGGGCGCCAGTAATTCCAGCTGTTTGGGAGGATGAGGCAGGAGAATCGCTTGAACCCAGGAGGGAGAGGTTGCAGTGAGCTGAGATCATTCCACTGCACTCCAGCCTGGGTGACAGAGTGAGTCTCAAAAAAAAAAAAAAAAGAAGAAAAAAGAAAGAAAGAAAAGAAAAGAAAAGAAACTGACTCTGCAGTATGTGTGCAGAGAGCCCTCAATAAGTGCCAGTTAGAGGTATGCAGGATTCTCTACTTTCTTTGTTTATATCTGCTGAAAGACTTTGTTCCACATTTCTCTCTGGTTGGTTTGGTTCCAAAGAAAATGGAAGATGAATAATTTAGTAATTTTATTTGCTCAGTAGGTTCCTTTCGATGCCACTCTTTGTTGGGATAAGTAACGGTACTCATAAGTGCAAGATTAAGCTTACCCTTCTCTGAGGCTTATCTGTGGGCTTCCCATAGCAGTTGTCCTGTTCCTTAGAACCAAATAGATTTGGGGGACCCCCAGCTGAAATTTCTCCATGCCTCCCTTTCCAAAGAGGAGAAAACCTTAATAGCCACCCACCATCTGACATCCAGATTACAATATTATTGACATTTCTTTCCCTGTTGAGTGGATATAGGAAGAAACAAACTCAGTTTCTTCCTGCTATACTGTCACAACATACTTCTATGACCAAATGTATGGGGCTTTTTCCCACACACCAAGCAAGCAAGCAGTTCTGCAGAGGGCACACAGTGTCCTCTAACTCAGTTTGATTCTGATACTATCTACCTGGAAACAGCATCAGATCCCACAGTTTGAGGGCTCAATCCCACAAGACTTTCCCCCATTTCAGACACCAATCACAAGTAATAGTTTGTCACCTACACCTCTGACCAAGTGGCTATAAATTGGTGTTCCCACTACCCTCTCCTTGGACTCAACTGATTTGCTAGAGCAACTGACAGAACTCAGGAAAACACCTACATTTACTGGTTTATTTTAAAGGATATTATAAGGGATACCAATGAACACCAGATGGAAGAGATGCATAGGGCAGGGTCTGTGGGAAGGGTGGCAGAGCTCCCATGCCCTCCCAACGTGCACCACCCTCCAGGAACCTCTAAATGTTCAGCTGCCCGGCAGCTCCCCACACCCAGTCCTTTTGAGTTTTTAATGGAGGCTTTATTATGTAGGCATGATTGATTACATCATTGGCCACTGGTGATTAGTTTAACTTTTAGCCCCTCATCTCCTGGAGGTTGGGGCGTGGGACTGAAAAATCCTATCCTCTAATCATACCTTGGTCTGTCCTGTGAGCAGCCCCCATCCCGAAGCTTCCAGGGGTTCCCCAACCACTAATCATCTAATAAGCATACAAAAAACACTCTTACCACTCTGGAGATCTCAAGGGTTTGGGGAGCTATATGTCAGGAAACAGGGATGAAGACCAAACATGTATTTCACTGTATCACACCTGTTCTCACCCCTCCCCAGATCTTCTCTCAATTAATATGAGACAAAAAAATGAGTCTGACTTCTTGACCAAAATATCAGTTCTGTCCTTAGCAGCTTTATGGAGGACAGATTTAGTTTAAATTCCTTAGGCATTATGCCCCTGTGGCTCCACTCAATCAGAAATAGGGTCAACGGCAAGGTCAGGGCCTCCAATCTGGGCAAGAGGGAGGCAGCCACGGTATCCACAAGTGTAATTCTCTGAGTGCTGGTTGCTGGGAGGGGCACACCCTGGGCCAGCAAGTCACTTGGCCAAGGGTGGCCAACTGTGAGGTAGCACTGCCCTTTACTCCCTAAAAAAATGTGAATCTCTTTGGAGCAAACTCCTCTTCAGAAATTTGAGCACTTGTTTTCTGAGCAAGGGAATCAGCTAATGCTTTTGACTCCCCATCCATCTTCCTGCATCCTCGTCCCACCTCTCCTGCCCCCACTCACCTGGCTCTGTCTTTACCCACACCATGGTTTTGGTACAAGAACACCCTTTTCCCCATAAGCTACATTGGTCCAGGCCATAAAAATTCATTAGTTCCCTTTCTTCAGGGGCCTTCTGAAATGCTCCCTGGAGAACTCTTTATTCACTTCTTTGCACAAGAATCACATATGTGTGAACACTGGTATTGGCCTTCTAACTCAGTTTCTTCAAACCAGGGTCCTGGTCTGGTTGCCCCTGTCTCCTCCCACTGAGTTTTATCTCCACATAAGTATTGCTCACCAAGAACAGAGCTGTTGACACCACTGGGCCTCAAGCATGCTGAATGCATTGCTGCCAACTGCTCTGCCTTAAGAAGGTTGGAAACTGATGAGGGTGCCACAAATTGTTCACCTCAGCCCTTCTGGGCTGGTTGGAGGAGGCCCTCTCATGAATCAGTCAGCAAATGTTTGACCCCTACCAGGTGGTCCTGGTAATATGTGGTATGAATCATGGTCCTAGATGTCTGCCATAGCAAATAAAAAAGGAAGACAGGGAAAGAAGCTGTCGCCTACAGAGTGGCTTGATGACAGCTGCCTCACTAATTTAAAAAGCCATGTGTAGTGCTTCCTATTTCTCACTATGTTTGGGTGAGTGGGAGAGGGAGAAAGATTATATGGGCTTCGTTGTGACACTGTTCTTAGCCAGTGGGTCAATAGATGAGTTTTGGTTTTGTTTTTTAGAAGACAGGATGAGAAGAGAGTGCCCCCTTCCACCTCCAACATGGCATGCCATGCTAGGTGCTGAAGGAGTTCTCTAAGCAGGGATGGAGCACCGTGCGTGTGTGTGTGTATATGTGCACGTGTGTGTGTACGTGTGTGTGTGTGGCAGGTCTAGAGGGTCGATGGCTCTTTCCTGCCTCTTGCCCTTGGTATGGGTACCTTAGTGATGCATCATGGCCCTCCCTTAGGACACACAGCTTCGCAGTGCCAGTGAACCCACTCCTTTTGGCTCCTCCTCTGGAATGATAAGCCCAGATGCCCATGCTGCCCGTGAAGGGCTTCTTCTTGAACTGAATGTGGAGGGCATCTCTGGTCCCGGCCATCTGCCAGTGACTCTCATGTGCATTCATGTCCCTCTCTTCTCTCTGTCCTGTCTTCTCTGCCGCTGCCTCTTCTCTGCAGGTACACTTGCTGAAGGACCAGTTGGCTGCTGAGGCTGCGGCGCGGCTGGAGGCCCAGGCTCGCGTGCATCAGCTTTTGCTGCAGAACAAGGACATGCTCCAGCACATCTCCCTGCTGGTCAAGCAGGTGCAAGAGCTGGAACTGAAGCTGTCAGGACAGAACGCCAGTAAGCCAGTGCCCTGCCCAGCCCTGCTTCCTTGCCCCTCTGCTACCTCTTGTCTCCCCTGCAGTGGGCTCCCAGGACAGCTTGCTGGAGATCACCTTCCGCTCCGGAGCCCTGCCCGTGCTCTGTGACCCCACGACCCCTAAGCCAGAGGACCTGCATTCGCCGCCGCTGGGCGCGGGCTTGGCTGACTTTGCCCACCCTGCGGGCAGCCCCTTAGGTAGGCGCGACTGCTTGGTGAAGCTGGAGTGCTTTCGCTTTCTTCCGCCCGAGGACACCCCGCCCCCAGCGCAGGGCGAGGCGCTCCTGGGCGGTCTGGAGCTCATCAAGTTCCGAGAGTCAGGCATCGCCTCGGAGTACGAGTCCAACACGGACGAGAGCGAGGAGCGCGACTCGTGGTCCCAGGAGGAGCTGCCGCGCCTGCTGAATGTCCTGCAGAGGCAGGAACTGGGCGACGGCCTGGATGATGAGATCGCCGTGTAGGTGCCGAGGGCGAGGAGATGGAGGCGGCGGCGTGGCTGGAGGGGCCGTGTCTGGCTGCTGCCCGGGTAGGGGATGCCCAGTGAATGTGCACTGCCGAGGAGAATGCCAGCCAGGGCCCGGGAGAGTGTGAGGTTTCAGGAAAGTATTGAGATTCTGCTTTGGAGGGTAAAGTGGGGAAGAAATCGGATTCCCAGAGGTGAATCAGCTCCTCTCCTACTTGTGACTAGAGGGTGGTGGAGGTAAGGCCTTCCAGAGCCCATGGCTTCAGGAGAGGGTCTCTCTCCAGGACTGCCAGGCTGCTGGAGGACCTGCCCCTACCTGCTGCATCGTCAGGCTCCCACGCTTTGTCCGTGATGCCCCCCTACCCCCTCACTCTCCCCGTCTCCATGGTCCCGACCAGGAAGGGAAGCCATCGGTACCTTCTCAGGTACTTTGTTTCTGGATATCACGATGCTGCGAGTTGCCTAACCCTCCCCCTACCTTTATGAGAGGAATTCCTTCTCCAGGCCCTTGCTGAGATTGTAGAGATTGAGTGCTCTGGACCGCAAAAGCCAGGCTAGTCCTTGTAGGGTGAGCATGGAATTGGAATGTGTCACAGTGGATAAGCTTTTAGAGGAACTGAATCCAAACATTTTCTCCAGCCGGACATTGAATGTTGCTACAAAGGGAGCCTTGAAGCTTTAACATGGTTCAGGCCCTTGGTGTGAGAGCCCAGGGGGAGGACAGCTTGTCTGCTGCTCCAAATCACTTAGATCTGATTCCTGTTTTGAAAGTCCTGCCCTGCCTTCCTCCTGCCTGTAGCCCAGCCCATCTAAATGGAAGCTGGGAATTGCCCCTCACCTCCCCTGTGTCCTGTCCAGCTGAAGCTTTTGCAGCACTTTACCTCTCTGAAAGCCCCAGAGGACCAGAGCCCCCAGCCTTACCTCTCAACCTGTCCCCTCCACTGGGCAGTGGTGGTCAGTTTTTACTGCAAAAAAAAAAAAAGAAAAAAGAGAAAGAAAAAAAAGAATGAATGCAAGCTGATAGCTGAGACTGTGAGACTGTTTTTGTCCACTCTTCTGAATCACTGCCACTTGGGTCAGGGACCACAGCCATTGCCACCCTTGGCCCATCTCTCTGCGTGCGTGCCTTGAGCACACATATAAAAAGTGCCATGTGCAATTGTCTTATCTTTTATGATCTAGGCTTTGCCTAGGGATCACTACTCCTTAACGGGCTGGCTGGGGCAATGAGGAAAAGCTCCTTTGCTCCTGTAAGGCCATAAGTGGCTGTTAACAGATTTTCAAATGCCTGAAGAGATTGCTGAGACCTGCTAGAGTCATATGTTCGGGGAATTAAGTCTTTATCCTAGACAACAAGGTACAGATGCAAACTGCAGTGTTATTGGAGGGTCAATCGGCAAGGATATGATTATCCCAAAATGGAGTTCATCGACCCTAGCTTTCCTTTAGATTATATATAAATAAAAGTGCAGTCCTCTTCTAATGGCCACAGTTGGTTTTCTTGTAGCCCAGAAAGTCCAAATTAAAGGAAATAAATTCAGTTTTATGTTAGCCTTCCTTGGTGCATCAGGGTGTCAGTGGAAATAGGATCAGGTGGTGTGTGTGTGTGTGTTTTGTGTGTGTGTGTACACATGTGTTTATATATACATGTGTGAGGGAAAGTGTGTACATATATGTAGGATTGTAACCAGACGGAAAAGAACGAGGATCTCCAGGGTGTTTGAATCAGCAACAGATTTGTGTTTTCTAACATGCATTTAGTTGGAGAGGCATGGTTCTGTTTGTTTTGTTTTGATCTAATTTGCCATTGGAAATAGGTACAGTTACACAGAGAAGGAAGAACCAGGAAAGTGAGATCCATGAAACTAAATGAGCAGCTGTCAGAATCCAGTGTGGCTGAGCCTACCTAGCTTATGAAATCTAACCCAGGGTTCCCTGAGTCCAAGACCACTTAGATTATTAAGATTTTGAACGTCCAGAGGAGTGAAAAGTCTGTTTTCTGACGTAAGCCGGAGCTGAGGATAAAGCCAGAGGCCAGTGGATTAGGTGTATGGAATGTGGATGGAGAGGGCTTGTGTGGGATGTGGCCAGGGAGTGGGTGAGGAAGGCCGCTTCTAAATGGCCTGTAAAAACTTGAGATTGGATAGACGAAAGGAAATGGAGAAATTAAAGAATTGGAGAAACTAGTTATCTGTGTTGCTGACTTTGGGACCCATCCAAGACTCCTGCCCTTGGGGTGTTCCATGGTGGTTTCTTCCTGCCTGGGCGCCACCCTTTCCCCAGTTCAGGCCCTCCCTGGAGGACTAGTTTGTGTATTGGTATCCTCCCCAGTGGACCCAAACCAGCGCATACTTGGTGTGTGGAGATGGGAGACAAAGGACAGATCTAGGAGCCTTGAAGGATCACCAGCCACCGACCCTCCATCAGGGCCAACTGGGCAGGAAAGGGAACATTGCAGACCTGATTTCCCGACGATGTCACCCTGTCCTCCCTCCTTGCTTCTTGCTCTGCTAACTCAACTCTGCCTTCCTCTTTTTCATTCTTCTACTCTGCCCTATATGGAGGACAAATGGACACCAGGGGTGCTAACCTTATTGGTGCCTGCCCCAGCCTACCCCAGGTGCCAGCAGACTCTCGTGCACAGGAGGCTCCCACAGTTATGGAGCCAGGAAAGAATTTCTCTGCACTGGATGGACTGTATATTGAGATTAAAAATTATATTCCTTATATTCCTGCTTATATCAATGCTCTCTCTGTAAAACCTCTTCCTAGCCTCATTTCTCTCAACTGATCTTGTTTAGGCGTTGTATTCCTTTTATTTACTCTTTGCTTGACTGCTTCCTCCTAACCCTCTACCCACTAGCACTCTACTTCCTAAAGCTGTTGTGTCATTAACTCTGTTGGATCAACTCTCTGGGAAAAGATTCTGTTAATGTAAGTGCACTTACTCCCTGGATGTTGTCACTAGTCTAGTGGCTTTTGCTAAATAAACCTTTCTTATTTCTAGAAGCTTTTCCATTGTCTTTTCTTGCTGCTTC